TAAGGATTTTTTCTCCTTCTCCCCTGACAGCCATTGACAGGATCATTTTGTATTTGCAACTGCTGTCATTGAAGCGTGCAGAAAAGGCCCTGTAAGGCCAGAAGGATGAGGGCTACTTCCCTGCAAGGATCTCTATTGTCATCACTATGGCAATAATAGTTACTATAATTTTCATTCTGCTTTTCTATAGAGTGTCGACGTTGTGGAGCTTAAGGCTATGGGATTTGGGTCACATAAAATCACACTAGCATAAAATCGTGCTTTGTTATCTTGAAAGAGTATTTTTTTTAACTGCAAAGAGAGCCTGTGCAACAAGATTAAAATAATTGCCAATGCAGGTCACTTGACTAATATAATTATTTATGGGATGCTAATAGCTTTTCAGACGCTTTCAGATACAGTGTCAATTTGACAGCAGTTTTTTCTCTCTCTGTTTGGATTGTAAGACCACTGCCAGTTTTTCTCCCCAAGGACAAGGCTTATCATTGGGGGGTGGGGGTGGGGAATGTAAATTAATTGGAAATCAGCTCTCAGGCGTCGTCTGGTAGTTTCTCTTTATTATCTGCAATTAAATCATAAGGACAGGAACCATGCCTTCTATTTCACTTATATGCACCCTCATCTCCTAGCGTCGCGCTTTGCATAAATTTCAGTGGTACTAGCTTTCCTACAGACTGCTTTAGAGACATTAGACACTTCTAAAGTACGACTCTGCGGAAAGAGCCCTTTGGGAATGAAGCGGCAACGGTGGCGCACCTGCGATCCTATCGTGGGATGACAAAGCTCTAAGAGGGGTCTCAGGGTAGGGAGGAAACAGCTGGAGACAAAGAAAGGGGGTGTAGCGAAAAGAGGTGAAAACAGGAAAGATAAGCGAACAGAACAGACCAAAGAGAGAAAAATAACAGAAGAGACTGAGAAAAAGAAAAGTCAAGTGGAGCGCCCACTGCCCCGCCTGCAGAAGGCGAGTACGCGCGGAGGAGACTACAGGCCCCAGAATCCTCCGCGGTTCCCCTTGCCTGGGGTCAGTCTCCTAGGCAACCCCGCTAAACAAGATGGCGACCTCCGAGAGGGCTCTCCTGAGGACCAGAGCTGCCTCTCTCCTGAGAGGCTTGGGCAGATCCCGAACTGGAGCCCGATCGTTACAGTTTCGCGCAGAAAAAGAGCGTCAGCCTTGCTGGTCTTTTCCCATGGGGCAGAAGACGAAAGGCAGCTCTAACATAGCCTCCTCCTACCTGCTCCAGCAGCTCATGCACCGCTATCAGGAGCTGGACTCGGACGGAGATGAGGACCAGGGCGAGGGCGAGGCGGGATCCGAGGAGTCCTCAGAGTCCGAAATGCTGAATTTGGAGGTGTGTCTTCCCCCCCACCCCGTACTCCCTGGTTTCTTTGTCTACCTTTCTGGGTTTTTTACAGGAGGAATTTGATGGGGTCCTGAGAGAGGAGGCTGTGGCCAAAGCACTCCATCACTTGGGGCGCTCAGGCTCTGGGACTGAGCAAGTCTACCTCAATCTAACTTTATCAGTGAGTATGACAAAATCTCCATTGGCTGGCTAACATTAAAGTCTTTTACCTTTTGTTTTCTCAGGGTTGTAATTTAATTGATGTTAGCATTCTCTGTGGATATGTTCATCTACAGAAGTTGGATCTTTCAGCGAATAAAATTGAAGGTATGTAATTGTCATTCTAGATTGATCACTGATTACCTTATTCTGTATCTGTTTCCCTCCGTAGATTTATCTTGTGTGAGTTGTATGCCTTATCTCCTAGAACTTAATGCTTCTCAAAATAATTTGACTACGTTCTTCAATTTCAAGCCACCCAAAAACCTCAAGGTAGACTTTATGAATACCTTAATTACACATTAAATATAACATCTTGTTCTCTTTCTCTTGCCAGAAGGCGGATTTTTCCCACAACCAAATTTCTGAAATTTGTGATTTGTCAGCGTATCATGCTCTCACTAAACTAATTTTGGATGGTATCCTTTGAATAAGTAAAGGGGAAAATTTTACATTTTCCTTAAACGTAGTCATGGTGTATAGGCAATGAGATAGAAGAAATCAGTGGACTAGAGATGTGCAACAACCTAATTCACCTTAGTTTGGCCAACAATAAGATCACGACAATTAATGGCTTAAACAAGTTACCAATCAAAATACTTTGTCTGGTGAGTCTAACAAAATGCTGTTCTTTATAGAATGAGACATTAAATATATTTTTTTCTGTTTTAGAGCAATAACCAGATTGAGATGATCACAGGTTTGGAGGATCTGAAAGCCCTGCAGAACCTGGATCTGTCCCACAATCAGATAAGCAGCCTCCAAGGCTTAGAGAATCATGACCTCCTGGAAGTGATCAACCTGGAGGATAATAAGGTAGTGTTGCACTTCACATGTCTTGGTTTCAGTCTGTTGATAATTTTTTTCTTTGATTGAACAGATTGCTGAGCTGAGAGAAATAGAATACATTAAAAATTTACCCATCCTTCGAGTTCTCAATCTTCTAGAAAATCCAATTCAGGTGAGACATTATTTATATCAGGGAGGGAGACACAACTGAACAGTCCTCTTGATATTTTAAATAGGAAAAGTCTGAATATTGGTTCTTCGTAATTTTTATGCTTCTGCGATTAACAGAATTAGATCAGAAGAAGATTAAAGTGGAAGAAAAGGTATGTAATCATGTCATAACATTACCATTGTGTTTTCCCTTTTACATCTCTAATTCTGGAAAAGGTTTCAGCAGTGAATAAATATGATCCTCCCCCTGAAGTGGTTGCAGCTCAAGACCACCTGACCCATGTTGTCAACAGCGTGATGCAGCCGCAGAGGATCTTTGACAGGTACTTATTAGAAATCCAAAGGCCGGAATTCAATAGGAGAACTGACTCTGGTCCTGTGTTGTAGCACTCTTCCCAGCCTGGATGCCCCTTATCCCATGCTGATACTAGCTGGTCCTGAAGCTTGTGGGAAACGAGAGCTTGCCCATCGCCTCTGCAGACAGTTTAGCACTTACTTCAGATATGGGTAAGTTTGTTTATTGGCTTGTTAAGACTTGGAATGGACTAGGTGATCTGTTTTATGATTTCAGGGCCTGTCATACCACAAGACCACCTTACTTTGGAGAAGGGGATCGAGTTGATTATCATTTTATCTCTCAAGACGTTTTTGATGAAATGGTGAACATGGTAAGAATGTTTGCCTTTGTTTTTATTGCACAATATGAAAATCTTTGTTCTTCTCGAATTCCAGGGGAAATTCATTCTAACATTTAGTTATGGTAATCACAAGTATGGATTAAATAGGGACACCGTAGAAGGTATCGCAAGAGATGGTTTGGCAAGCTGTATTCATATGGAAATAGAAGTAAGTGTTTTCATTCAACCAATTAATGTGTGTTCCAATTTATTATCTTCCTTTTAATGCACAGGGTGTAAGAAGTTTGAAATATTCCTATTTTGAGCCTCGTTATATCCTGGTGGTGCCCATGAACAAGGAAAAATATGAGGGATATTTGCGGAGAAAAGGATTATTCAGTCGTGCAGAAATTGAATTTGCTGTCTCCAGAGTGGACCTTTATATTAAAATTAATCAGAATTTTCCGGGATATTTTGATGAGGTAATCAATGCAGGTTGGTAATTTTCAGCAAAGTTTTGTTTTTGATGTTGCTTTAAAATGTACTCTCTTTGCTGCAGATGATCTGGATGTTGCCTACCAAAAACTGAGTCAGCTCATTAGAGAATACCTTGGATTGACTGAGGAACCTGCCAAGAGTTTGGCTACAACTGCAGGTACTATTCTATCATTTTTGTGCCAGGATTTTCTGTTTATAGTTAATTTCTTTTTATATTAAAGCAGGAGCTCCCGCTAGCAAGAAGACTGTCTCTGGGGTGCCAGCACACCTGGTTCCATCTCCCAGGTGCTTGGCGAAACTGCAAGCAGATGGCCAGATGACAGAGCATCTCTCTGGAATGCAAATTCATGCCAAGGACCTAGAAAATCAGAGCGTAACTCCTGCCCAGAACCAAGAGCTGGCTCAGGATGGAGAAACCCATCAAAAAGAGCTTTCTCCTGACAGCCATCTCAATCCTGAGCTCCCTCAACACCTCAGTTCATCAGCACTGGGTCTTCCTCAGCAGGCCCAGGACCTATCCCTAAACCCAACGGAAGAGGATGTCCAACAATCAGATCTTCCCCTAAAACAAATAGCCACTGAGACAGATGTCCCTGAGGTGGAAGCCAGTGAGGTTGGGCAGTCTCCCATCACCCCGACCCTGGTGCCTCCTGTGCACCCTTCCCCTCCCTCGTCCCGCAGCCCTCAGCCAGGCCAGGACAAGGAGTCAGGGGAGGCCCAGGTAACCCCTACTGGCCCTCCTCTGTCTGAACCTCTACAGGGACCTGGCCCCACTCCCCTCAGCCCTCAGAGAATTCAGGATGAGGAAATTGAGTCAGACAAACTTCCACCCAGCAGTTCCCACCATGATCCTCCAAAAGATTCTTCCCACACTGACTTGGTGCAGAAACTTGCTGGCGATTCTCAGCAAGCTCTGAAGGAGGAAACCTCCAAACCGGAAGCCATCCGAGTCAGTATCCCTCACCCAGAACTGCCACATCCCCAAGACTTAGCAACAGATACCAAGCAGCCCCAGGCCAGGGGAGCCCCGGGGACCTTGCTTCCTAGAAGCCGGCTGGCTCCCACTCGGCTGCCCCAGCCTCAGGTGCTGGCTCCCCTCCAGAGCAGGAGGCCCACACCCAAACTCCTATCGCCCAGCAGGGAAGAGGCTTTAGGAACAACCTCCCATCAAACCATGACGGTCTCTCCCAGGCTTCCACCAACCCGGGAAGCAGACACCAGTAAACTTCCTCCCATCAGCCCTCCGCACTCAAAACCACCACCAAATCTGAGCCCCCAGGCAGCCCACAGTCTTCAGCAAGTCCAGGAAGAGAAGGTCAGTGAGGTGAAACTCCCTCTTATCAGTCCCCCCAGCCAGGAGCAAGCAGAACCTCGCATCCTCAGTCCCGCCCAGGAGGAGGCGGCTCAGAAAGTGAGGCTCCCTCGCATTCCTGCTCCTCTTCCGGAGCCAGGGCTGCCCCAGAACTCGGGGACTCAGCCTGATCCAAGGCCTGCAAAGGAAAGGAAAGCTCCCCAAGCAGGCAGCTCCTCCAGGAGGAAGATTCCAGACATGCGGGCCTCACCCCACAACCAGGGGCCACTTCAGCAGACAGGGGCTAGGGAAAAAAAGCTCCCCAACCAGAAAGGGACGGCTAGAGGACTGGCACCTCTGGAAGAGGCACCACCTGGGAACCACCAGCCAGCCTTGCAGCTAGAACCCCACGATCAGCCAGCTCCCACCATGGTGCCCGACGATCCCAACCCCAGCCCTCCTCTTGTTTCTTGTCTAAGCTAGTATTTCAGTGTGTAACTGTTACAAATTAGGCCATCTGAGCAACCAGAGAAGCAAAGTCCATACACCAGAAATTCCTGAGCCGCCCCACGCCGAGCCATCACCTAAGACCCCCAATTACAAGAAGATTAAAAAAAACATAATTCCAGGAAAAGGACCCATACCAACCTCCCCACAAATGACCTGGCTTGGAATGTAGATGTGTCCAAACAAGGGCCATCTTGTAAGAGAGAGATTTTTGGAGGGTTATCTCAAGAAAATAAAACTCCCGTCAATGGTGATCAGCCAGCTCAGGAGGGCCAGCCCTCACCCGGGAGACCTCTCCAGAGGGAAAAGGCCCCTGCGGAGTCGCTACAGGATAGCTCGGCTCCTGTGGAGCATCCAGGGAGAAAGGGACAGGTTCATCGAAAGGGCAGGTCTCAGAGGAGAGAGATTGCTTCGCAATCCCCAGAGCAGGACAGTGAGCCCCCAACCCAGCAGCCTGTCAAAGACACACCAGCCCATCAGGGGAGAGGTCAGGCCAGAGAGAGCTCTGTCCAAAGGCACAATGCACTTGCTTCCAAGCAGCAAACCAAAGAGAAGCGAACCTGAAAACATGGGGCAGTGCCACAGGACAAAAGCCCCGCCACTCCCCAGAACCAGGTGTCTACTGTGGAGCAGGGCAGCTGGAAGGGAAGACTGCGCCCCAGGAGCAGTCAGAGCACCAAGGTTTAAGCCATCCCTGGAGCCACCAGCTCATTAAGGTCTGGGAACCCCGAGGCAGCACTGTCACAGAACGACCAGCTATGGCTGGGTCCTGTGAGTCTCCACACTGGCTTCCTCCTGAACCCATGGTCAGCGTAGGTGGAGGGGCTGTTCAGCACTGTCCAAACCTTGGATTCCTAGAAGGCAGCCAATCTGCACTCCTGTGCCTCTTCTGCTGTTGCCGTCACAGCCTGGAAGAGCAGTTGTTGCAGAGGGATGCAGCTCTATCAGCTGCTGCCACCAAATTGAGCCATTCTGGAAGGCTGGTGTCAGCAAGTAGCCTTTGTGTCCAGACACGAATCCAACCTGAGTTCCAACTCTGGCTGAAGCAGGGCCATATTGCCATTAAGTTTTCTTCTCTTCATAAGGAAAATTCGCTTCTAGACTTCTAGAAAATTCTCTCACCCCTCTTGCATTATCGAGGAGTTCCAAAGCAAAAAGAACTTTTGAGACAGGAAGACTTTGCTGTTCCTGGAGGTTCCAAACCTACAGTTAACTTGTGGGAATCTTCTGTAGGGAAGAAGACATATTTTGCATGCATGACTCTGTGATCAAATGCTTCAGATTTGTCTTGGCAATATGTTGCCTGAAACTTACTTTTGCTTGAAATGTATTTCAAAATGAATACCTTCCTTCTTTCTCTGAATAGAAATCTCATGTAAATTAGCTCATGCCTTTATTATGCCAAACCATCTGGTTGAATCAATTAAAAGAATTAATGGGGAGAACATTTAAGTGAATCAGTTGTTCGTTTATCTATTCATACCATCAGGATTCTTTCGCTGGCAAATGATAGGAGTCCACTCTAAGCCAGCTTCTGTGACTCTATTAGAAGGGAGTAGAAGATTTCATATGAACAAACTATGGGAAGGGCAGGGCTACAGCAAGTCTCAGAGAGACTGGGGGCCAGTTGTGGAACATAACCAGGACTCTAGTCATCTCCTGGACTCTGGTCTAGGACTCTCACCACTTCTCTTCTCTGTTTCTTTCTCCATGTTGGCTTCATTCTTTGGACTACAGATGACTCTATCAGTTTCTGCACATGGTGGGAAACATGGTTACCAGCAGCTCTCAAGCCCATATCTGATTTTACCTCTGGAAGCTCCCACTACTGTAAAGGGATTAATTTGAATGAATGTTCATTAATCCTAATCCAAAGAAAGTCTTGTTGGCCTAGCTTGGTTTAGGCACTTGTTCTTAAACCAATCTACTCTGGCAAGGACCAGGGTTACCTTCAGACATACCTATTGAACCTACTCCTATGTATGGACACTATACTCCACCCAAAAAGAGGATAATTGTGACTGAAACGGACAACTCAAGATGTGACTCTTAAAAAGCTGCAAGATATCTATTGAGCACTTACTGTGTACACAGCAGCATGCTAAACTGTATTTGGTATCTCATATTTAAAAATGTAACTGATGACTAAATGCCTGTGTAAATGTCTCTTACACAAAAGAGAGGTGTCTATGAAACTATGAATTTCAAATGTTATTTCAAGGGCAGTAGAGGAAACTGATATTTTAGAAATCCAGGATATAGAAATCCTCTTGCAAAATGAAGAGCTTATATAATGCCAGTAATTGCCCTCTGATTTATCTGATTTGTCCATGATGAAAATAATACAGTAATTGTAGAAAATATATCATTTGTTTATTTTTACTAAAAGTGTATTTATTTTTACTAAAAGTTCA